TGCAGCCCTCTGTAATACGGCCTGCAAAAGGCCAAACTGCCTGAGCAGGCCTCTCGTGCGTGGTAGTGGTTCTGCACCTGAGAGGGCGTCCGTCTTTTCGTGGTTTGCCTCTGCGGGGTCCGACCGAACAGGGACAGGCTTTGAATGGACTTTTCCCTTTATGTCACTATATCAAAAAGGGAGCACCCTGCCTTTATGAACCCCAAAGACCACCCACTCCGCCATGCAGGCAGTCAGTGAGTATTGACTCAACTGATACTTTTGACTTAGAGAAAGTTTTGATGGTATTCATGGATACAGCAAAATTATCTGAAGTTCATTTACTCAAATGCTTACTTGAAAACCATACTCAATATGACTTACTTCCTTCCCCATGAAACAAACCCCCTGGAAATCCCCACTCCCATCCTGACCACACCTGACCCTCCCCACTCCCATCCTGACCACACCTGACCCTCCCCACTCCCATCCTGACCACACCTGACCCTCCCCACTCCCATCCTGACCACACCTGACCCTCCCCACTTCCATCCTGTCTACACCTGACCCTCCCCACTCCCATCCTGACCACACCTGACCCTCCCACTCCCATCCTGACCACACCTGACCCTCCCCACTCCCATCCTGTCTACACCTGACCCTCCCCACTCCCATCCTGTCTACACCTGACCCTCCCCACTCCCATCCTGACCACACCTGACACTCCCCACTCCCATCCTGACCACACCTGCCCCTCCCCACTCCCATCCCGACCACGCCTGACCTTCTCGCCCTCCCTCCATAAACCTGCCCCTCCCCACTCCCATCCTGACCACACCTGCCCCTCCCCACTCCCATCCTGACCACACCTGGCCCTCCCCACTCCCATCCCGACCACGCCTGACCTTCTCACCCTCCCTCCATAAAGCTGCCCTTCCCCACTCCCATCCTGTCTACACCTGACCCTCCCCACTCCCATCCTGTCTACACCTGACCCTCCCCACTCCCATCCTGACCACACTTGACCCTCCCCACTCCCATCCTGTCTATACCTGCCCCTCCCCACTCCCATCCTGACCACACCTGACCCTCCCCACTCCCATTGCCGACCACATCTGACCTTCTCACCCTCCCTCCATAAACCTGCCCCTCCCCACTCCCATCCTGACCACACCTGGCCCTCCCCACTCCCATCCTGACCACACCTGGCCCTCCCCACTCCCATTGCTGACCCTCCCGCCACTCCAAGGTGCTGCGCTTCCCGGCTGTCCCAACGCCATATGGGGTTGGCCGTATGCACCAGTTTGCTAGGGGCACTGGGTCCCACTCCTGACTTTGCTTTGCTCAGGCTGTTTTTCTGGTCTTGGTTTCCTCCACTTAATCTGTCCAAATGAGCTTTCCCTGGAGGGCCTGGCTTGAGCCTCACAGTGTTTGCATCCTGCAGTTTAGCACCTGACTTGAGAAGGTCTTTAGAAAGCACTTGGCCGGTTCTACAGTGTGAAACAAGAAATTCGGATCTTTTGATAGTCATTGAAACTTTTTCTTTTCAAAGTGTTTAGACATGATTGTGCTGGCTCTAGTACTTTCTGCACTTTTTTGACTGGTGGCCACTTGTCACTTGTCAAAGGACTGGAAATTGGGCCTGTCGGATACGTCAGTGTGGCGCGGGACAGGCCAAGTGGCCCTCATTCAAAATGTGTGGGACCAGAAGAAGTGTTTCCGATGTTGAATTGTTTCATATTTTCGAATGTTCGTGTTTTGTATGGACCGGTTCAGCAAGATAATCCAGTGGGCATTTTCTTTCAGCGTCATCTCAGTGCTCAAAACGTTTTGGATTTTGGAGCATTTTGGATTTCAGGTTTTTGGATGAGGGATGCTCAGCCTGTAGTTAATGGCCCCCAGCGGTGATCAGCTTTCCTGAACTTGCCTTTTACATGGCACTTCCAGACGGCTTTTGTTACACACCAGCCTCCCTGCGAGCCTCCCACCATAAGAGGCACATACATGCAAATGAATGCAAATGAAATCCCATCAGAAATGGGGCTCCTCAGCTGCAGTAGCCTCATCTGAGGCGTGGCCTCGGGCAGGTGAGAAGACACCTGAGGCGTGGCCTCGGGCAGGTGAGAAGACACCTGAGGCCGTGGCCTCGGGCAGGTGAGAAGACACCTTCAGGCGTGGCCTCGGGCAGGTGAGAAGACACCTGAGGCGTGGCCTCGGGCAGGTGAGAAGACACCTGAGGCGTGGCCGCGGGCAGGTGAGAAGACACCTTCAGGCGTAGCCTCGGGCAGGTGAGAAAGACACCTGAGGCGTGGCCTTGGGCAGGTGAGAAGACACCTGAGGCATGGCCTCGGGCAGGTGAGAAGACACCTTCAGGCGTAGCCTCGGGCAGGTGAGAAAGACACCTGAGGCGTGGCCTCGGGCAGGTGAGAAGACACCTGAGGCGTGGCCTCGGGCAGGTGAGAAGACACCTGAGGCGTGGCCGCGGGCAGGTGAGAAGACACCTTCAGGCGTAGCCTCAGGCAGGTGAGAAAGACACCTGAGGCGTGGCCTCGGGCAGGTGAGAAGACACCTGAGGCATGGCCTCGGGCAGGTGAGAAGACACCTTCAGGCGTAGCCTCGGGCAGGTGAGAAAGACACCTGAGGCGTGGCCTCGGGCAGGTGAGAAGACACCTGAGGCGTGGCCTCGGGCAGGTGAGAAGACACCTGAGGCGTGGCCTCGGGCAGGGGAGAAGACACCTTCAGGCATAGCCTCGGGCAGGTGAGAAAGACACCTGAGGCATGGCCTCGGGCAGGTGAGAAGACACCTTCAGGCGTAGCCTCGGGCAGGTGAGAAAGACACCTGAGGCGTGGCCTCGGGCAGGTGAGAAGACACCTGAGGCGTGGCCTTGGGCAGGTGAGAAAGACAGGCAAGTTTCCATAGTCCCAGAGGCTTCTTTCTCCTGGATGGTGCGGCTCTGGGCTGTTTGGCTTCTCAGAGCTTCCTAAGAAGCTCCATAAACGTGTGTGTGGACTGGCACATTGTTTGTGTTCATCGGCTTTTGGTTTTGAAACATGTTGCATTTTTTCAGATTCATGATGGCTTGCAGATGCTTGATTTCCTGAAGGGGAGAACCTGATGAGCTTGTCTTCTAGATCAGTGGTCCCCAACCTTTTTGGCATCAGGGACCAGCTTCCTGGAAGACCAGGTTTCCACGAACTGGCGGGCCGGGGCAGGGATTGTGTATTTTCAATGTTGTTTCATTCCCTCAGCTCCATCTCTAGAGAAGCGGCCCATGCTGTTGATGACCTGAGTCTACAAGTTTCCTCACAAATTGTATTCAGAGAGCAGCTTCCTGCTTGGTGGGTGTCCGTAGTCCCCACAGATCCCTACATCTTATGACGTCGTTTTACTCTTTTCTCTCAGGAAACAATTCTGGTGAAATGTGATCGTCCTGGCCACCCTCTGATTGATAAGACATATCATTTTGAAAGGTAAGTGCTTTTCAAGATGTCCTATAAAGCAACTGTTACGTTTTCAAGTCATGATCCTTTACAGATATACTGGCCTTCCCAGCTGACATGGACCTCAGGTCAGCTTCAGCGTGAGAAGCAGGCCAGGCCTGGGTCTGGAGCCGTCCTGGCCTTCCCAGATGACATGGACCTCAGGTCAGCTTCAGCGTGAGAAGCAGGCCAGGCCTGGGTCTGGAGCCGTCCTGGCCTTCCCAGATGACAAGGACCTCAGGTCAGCTTCAGCGTGAGAAGCAGGCCAGGCCTTATTAATACAGCATTTTCACTTTGTCTCTCAGGGTTTATGGTCCAGCAGAGTCTCAGAGCGCGGTCTTTGGAGATGTGTGCCCCCTACTCACTTCTCTCTTGGATGGGTGAGTTAAAATATTTTTAAGGCCAGTCATCATTTTGCTGGACTGAATCTGCTCTGAATTTTAGGTACAATGTTTGTGTTATGGCGTATGGACAGACGGGCAGCGGAAAGAGCTATACCATGCTGGGACGCCATTCGGACGACGGCCCTGTTCTGCCGCTTGACCCACAGAGTGACTTAGGAATTATCCCTAGAGTGGCTGAGGAGCTCTTCAGGTACTGCCGATGGTGATGAGTGGGGCAGAGAATCTGTAAGTTTCTCTTGTGTGTTTTCCCGCAGGCTCATTTTGGAAAATACCTCAAGAAGCCCAAAGGTTGAAGTCTCCATAGTGGAAGTTTACAATAATGACATTTTTGACCTTCTGGCCAAAGACAGCATTGCAGCAGTGTCGGGGGTCAAGCGTGAGGTGGTGACAGCCAAGGATGGACGGACAGAGGTTGCGCTGCTGGCCTCTGAGTGAGTACTGCACCTGCCCCGTGCTGCTGGCCACTGTGTTCCCCACTGCTTGCCTTGTCTGTAGGGCTGTCGGCAGCGCCTCGAAACTGATGGAGCTCGTTCATGGAGGTCTGCAGCTCAGGGCGAAGCACCCCACCCTGGTGCACGCGGATTCCTCCAGGTCTCACCTGATAATTACGGTGACTCTAACCACAGCCTCCTGCTCTGACAGCACTGGTAAGTCACCATTTGTGCTTGGTCAGTGGCAATTTCCTCCTCGTCGCTCCTTGGTCCCTTGCAGCAGACCAAGCCTGCAGTGCCACCCTCCCCAGGGAGCAAACAGAGGCAGGAAGGGCAGGAAGGAGCCGCAGAGCTTCTCAAGGGGCCTTGGCTCCACAGCTGGTTCCTGGGAACCCCGCAGGGCATGCGGAGCAGGTGCAGGCTCGACTACAGCTCGTGGACTCGGCCGGCAGCGAGTGCGTTGGTGAGCAGGGGCAGGCATTTCCCTGGGGGGTGAAACGGTGATGGTGCGTGGCGGTCCTGTCCAGGTGTGTCTGGAGTGACCGGGTTGGCCCTGAGGGAGATGGCGTGCATCAGCCGCAGCCTTGCGGCCCTGGCAGGCGTCCTGGGGGCTTTGTTGGAGCACCGTGGCCATGCCCCGTACCGGAACAGCAGGCTCACCCACCTCCTTCAGGACTGCCTCGGTAACCGTTTTCCCCAAAATGCCCCAGGATGGTCCAGCTTGCATGTTGTTTTTCTATTTTAAAGGAGGCGATGCGAAGTTACTGGTGATTCTCTGCATTTCTCCCAGCCAGAGGCACCTGGCACAGACGTTGCAGGGCCTGGGTTTCGGGATCCGAGCTCGGCAAGTCCAGCGAGGCCCTGCCCGAAAGAAGCCGCCCAGCTCCCAAACGGAGGGGAAGAGGAGGCCGGATTGAATGCATTAACAAGTTTTTCTCCTAAAACTGTGTTTCTTGTCCTTGCTTTATAATGCATATGTGCTTAGAAATAAACAGGTTTCACGTGGACTCAATAAACCTGGCTTTATTCCAAAGCACCCTCATG